GATTTTAGGAAGCTCTTTGAAGAGGTTGTTTAATTCCTGCTGGTACTTTGGTTTCAGGCCTGGAGCTGTGGCCGGGGTGATCGGGTGATTAGTGGAATCCAACTAAGGTAAGGCAGGCAAGACCTTCGTGGACTTCACTTTGATATGGAAAAACCACTTTCACACACTTACTAATGATAGATTTTTAGAACAATAGTAAAGAGGTTGGTAATATTTTACCCTTTAAAATCCCATGTAGTCTGTATAGTATATAGAAAAAGAAATAAGAACTAAATGCAAATGTGGTATTTTTTTTGCAAGCCACTCTGCATTGTTATTTTTTAATTAAAAAATTAAAAAAATAGATTTATGGGGTACAAGTGCAGTTTTGTTATATGGATATATTGCCTTGTGGTGAAGTCTTGGCTTTTAGTGTAACCATCACGTCAATAGGGTACATTGTACCCATTAGATGTACTGTTTTACTTAACTCTAATAAAGGTAATTTTGAAGTAGTTTATTTAAATCTTATCCAACAGCTTTGGCCTTTCAGGCAGCTCTGACCCCAGCTGTTCGACTTGGGTTTCAGCTGTTACACAGTGGGCTTATCCACCTACCCATCCACCCATCCATCTGTGCTGGCAGGAGCTTTCCCGGGCTGGGTGCTCTTCTCCCTGCCGGCCTGCTCTGCGCCTGGCGCCTGCTCTGCCCCTGTGCCTTCATTTCCACATCTCAGTTCTGCAGCAGCTGAGTGTCTTGGGGCTGTTTTGTATGCTGGAAGCACTTAAAGGCTTTATGTCTGACTCCAGCTGATCTTAGTTTTCCAGTCAGGCCATGTTTTCTTTGGGAGTGTTTTACAGCTGGACTTTCCAAGGGAGTAGGCCACCTTTCCATGGGCAGCATGGTGTGGGAGGCAGGGCCCCTTGGAGGTGAGAGCCAAGGAGCTGAGTTGTCCCCGGCCTCTTCCACTTCCAGCTCTTAGCCTTGGGCACGTCACTAACTTCTGTAGAGTGGACACTGGAATATCTCTCAACCTATGAGGAGGATTAATGAGACAAAATGTGGGAACAGCATTTGAAACTTTATATCAGCATCCACCCATCCACCCACCCACCTATCCATCCATCTAGCCACCTGTACACCCACCCAGCCACCCACTCGTTCATCTGTCCTTCCATCCGTGCACCTACCCACCCGTTCCTCTATCCATTCACCCACCCATCCATCATCCATCCATCCACTCATTCATCTGTCCATCCATCCATGCACCTACCCACCCATTCCTCTATCCATCCACCCACCCATCCATCCACCATCCAGCCACCCACGCACCCGCACATTCATCCATCGATTTACCCATCCATCCGTCTACCCATCCATCTATCATCTCCCCAGCCACCACCTACCCATCCACCCATCCACCCACCCAGCGACCCACCCATGCACCCGCACATCCATCCATCAATTTACCCATCCATCCGTCTACCCATCCATCTATCATCTCCCCAGCTACCACCTACCCATCCACCCATCCATCTATCCACCATGTACTCACTCACCCACCCACACATCCACCCGCCCACCCACTCATTCATCTCTCCATCCATCCATGCACCTATGCACCCATTTCTCTATCCATCCACCCACCCACCCATCCATCCATTCATCCATCCATCCACCCACCCACCCACCCACTCATGCACCCACACATCCATCTATCCATTTACCCATCCATCCATATACCCATCCACCCATTCCTCCATCCATCCATCATCTCCCCAACCACCATCTACCCATCCATCCATTCATCTATCCACCATGAACTCACCCACCCACCCACCCACCCATTCTTTCCTCTATCCATCCATTCATCCACTCACCAATCCACCATCCATTCATCCATCCATCCACCTACCCATCCATTAATCCATCTACCTCCTGTCCACTCACCCACTCATTCTTCTATCCATCCATCTACCCACCCATCCATCTATTCATCCATTCATGCACCCATTCATCCACCCATCCAACCCACGAATCCACCTACCCACCCATCCATTCATCCACCCATCTGTCCTAACATCCACCCACTGATCTACTCATTCATCTGCACATCCATTCATCCTGCCCATCCTCCACCATCAACCTTCCTATTGATCTGTCAGTTATTAAAGTTAATTGCCAAACATAAATATAAAATGTTAGGGTAAAGGCCCCAAGTTTTCTCTGTTACCTACCTACGTCTCTCTTTTTGTTATTATAATTACGAATGAATCCTTGAAATCTTTAAACATCTTTATTGACCCATGTGGGTTGTATTGTGGTTAATATTGTAGTCATTTACGTTTACACCTGCAAGTGTTGCCATCAAAAGCTTAGGCCTCTCCTTCCCTCTTCCCCCAAGACACACCCTGTCACAGCACATCCATATCCACACACACAGCAGGTCTTACTTCTGAATGTTCTGTGTGGAATTTGAGCTTTTGGCAGAGCTTGTGGATTGACCTCATGGTTGAGATTTGCTGTCTTCATGGACAGGTGGGAGTGTTCATTTTAAAGTTAAATTTAATAAATATTTAGAAAGCATGCATCATATGCCTCATTAGCAATTTTGTTAGGTACTCTGGGAGAAACAAACAAGCAAGAGCGCAGAATCATCTGGTCCGTCTGTGGCCCCTGCAATTCCGTGAGGCACTGCTTCCTCTGCACATGAGGTTCCTGGGGAGCATGTCATCTGCCTTATTATGGTCGACTGCACCCTCTGTTTGGTGGGGGGCATGGGTTCCCCTAAGTGGGAGCTGTGCCTGAGTCAGCGTCATGAGGGAAAATGTGGAGAAACCTCAGGGGCAACCATTCCATGTGGAGCTCGTGGGCAGGAGTCATCCTGAGTCTGCAGGACCCATGTGTACCTGGGCTGTACGGATGCATGTGTGACTTCATCCCAGCCCCTCTATTCTTGAGAGCTTATTCAGTATCAGAAATAATGGGGAGACGAGGTGAGACAGGCACGTGAGGGCAGCCGTGTGTAGTCTTGTGTTGGATTCAGGTGATATCAATTTTGGAGGCCTGCCTGAAGTTTTTGCTGAGTTTATTCCAGCAGGAAATACTACCACACCTAATTAATCTTCATACAGGACTTTGCCAATTGCTATGATATGGGGCATTGGCATTATTAGCATCATCACTTTTCATATGTGAAACCGAGGATCGGGTAGATTAAGTGCTGTGCCCAGGTCAGCCCAAGTCAGAAGGCTCAGGGCTGGCTCTCAGGGCCACATCTTTGATCCTGGCTCTCTGTCCGTCTCACTATGGCCCATGTATCCCTAAGACATGTGGAAAGCAGGGTTTCTCCAGTGGAGGGAACCAGAGCAGACAGCATGATCATTTCTGCTTCAAGGGGGCAGAGGCAATTGGAGTTTCTCACATCACCCAGCTCAGAATGGCAGCTGGTGGCCTGCAGGTGAGGGGCAGGGCCCTTGCAGCTCTGCCACCTGGTGTGCATGCTGGCTGTTCTCCAGCCTCTCTTCCTCTTGATTTTCTTGTCTCGGGTTGTTGACTTTTGCTTTTGGCCTGGTGGAGACTAAGGGGAACAGTGTGCAAAGTGCTGAGCCCGTGTCTTGCACAGAGCATCACTCGGGGCTCAGAGCACTGCAGCTATTATTACTCCTTTCTAAAAAGCCAGTATCTGCCTGGAATTACAAGGCAGGCACTGACAGATGTATAAGTAGATGCTCAAGAGCAAATTAAAAATGCATTGTTAAAAATGGATTCAATGTGTGAACAAAGATTGGCATGAAGGTTGGGTCCCTGTATTTTTAGAGGCTAATTAAAGTGTGCGAACAACGATAAATTCAGATAACCCGTATTGCTTGAAGTCACCACAAAGCATTCACTGAAGAGCTAATTGCAGCCTCCAGAGGTTTGGGTGGTCTGCGGCCATCACTGACTTCAGGCTCTGCCTGCTTTTGCCCATGCTGAGACTGCACTGTGCCCTTGGGGTCCCTGTGCAGCCCTGGGGATCTCGCTGCCCTGGCGCCTGGTGATGTGCATTCTGGTGCATTTCTGCAGTCCTGAGTTTGGGATAGACAGTAACACCGTCGTGTTACCACGTGCCACTTGTCTAAATCACTCACAGAAATCTGTGGTCAGGTTTCTATAAAGTGCTTGATTGGTGATGAGGAGATGGGGAGTGATTTATGGCATGCTGGCCCTCCAGCTATTGATGGGTGTACACACACCGAGGTCAGTGCCATATAAAATGCAGATACCACAGCCCCTAAGGGGTGGCTGGCCAGCTGTCATGGCTGCAGTCGGTATTGGAGTGGGCAGGAGTCTGTAAGGAAATGTGATCCATGGGCTTAGAATCCCCTGTTTTGTCAGTGTCTTGGAAAATTGGCCTCCAGAGATCAACTGTGGAGTGCGCCATGTCAGAGGCTGTCTTCTCCTGTTGCGACATTTAGCAGACCAGGTCTGCACACCTGATTTTCCATTAGTCACACTAGAAAGGAGAACATTTGTGCTTCATAACCTCAGGGTTAGACAAACAGCCCTGCAGGTAGATCATGATCAATAACAGGAGATCTTTGTAAACTAGGTTAATTTTGTTCCTGAAAATCTGCAATGTTTTTTTATCTACAAGGGTTTTTTTTTTTTTTTAAATTTCCTAATAGAACATGAGTATTCACTGCACACAGACACAGTGATGGTGGGCTAAGGACAAAAAAGACCTTGGGTAAACTCTAGACCTCTACCTGTCATGATTAGAAACATATCCGTTCTCACCAGATAATCTTTTAAATTCCAACCAGGCTTGCTTTAGGTGCCAGGAGGTAGTAAGAATTACAGGTTCTGTTTTTAGGGCAACGGCAGGATTTTAAACTCTGTATGCCTCCCCTTTCTGTCACTAAGCCACCACTTTTTTACAAAAAGCTTTGTTTTGAAATAATTGTAGATTTTCAGAAGACTTACGAAGATTGTGCAGAGTTCCTATATGCCCTGCTTCCTGTAAAGGCATTAACATCATATGTAATCATGGCACGCGTATCACAACTAAGAAATTAACGTTGGTAGAAAACTGCTAACGAAAACCATAGACTTGACTTGAATTTCACTAGTTGTTCTACCAACTAATGTCCTTCTTCTGTTCCCAGGTGCAGTCCAGGATGCCATGTTGCATCTAACCACTGCTTTTTATTCTTTGTTCTTTAAATAATTTTATTTTTAACTTTTTATTACGGTAAAAATTTCAAACTCTGTAGTAGAGAGCATGCTAGTAGGTCCAGTTGACGGCCGCCCATTTTCAGCCATGTTCCGCTTGTCGTGTGAATGAAGGTGGTCTTAGTGAGGGGCCCAGCCCTGGCAGCACCCTCCACGCACGCACAGGGTCTGCAAAGTTTGTGCCTGGCGGTGTGCTTGTCTTGCATCTCTAGTCACCGTGTTCTTGCTGATGGCGCTCCAGGGTTGCTACTGTAAGCGCCTGTGCTTAAGAACTGGATCTGAGCTTTCCCCGATTTCTGCCACAGTTTTCATAGGCCACGGGATTTGCTGGAGAACCCGCTCACTCTGGAGCCTTTAGTCATGATGTCCAGTTGAGATTTATTGTTCAGTGTGACCCAGTGGTTCAGAAAACCTGTCCAACTGCACACAGCGCCGCCCCCCGCCTTTTTTTTTTTTTTTTTAAAGACAGAGTCTCCCTCTCTTGCCCAGGCTGGAGTACAATGGCACGATCTTGGCTCACTGCAACCTCCACCTCCCAGGATCAAGCGATTCTACTGCCTCAGCCTCCTGAGTAGCTGGGATTACAGGCGTGTGCCACCATGCCTGGCTAATTTTGGTATTTTTTTAGTACATACACTGTTTCTCCATGTTGGTCAGGCTGTTCTCAAACTCCTGACCTCGTGATCCGCCTGCCTCGGCCTCCCAAAGTGCTGGGACTACAGGCGCGAGCCACCGCGCCCGGCCATAGCCCCACTTTTTTGAGCTGTGATTGTAAGAGCTGGACTAAAACAAAATGTCTGACAGAAGAAAAACTACCTTATTTCCACATCATACTTCCCCTCGGTGCCCAGGGTCCAGTGTCACCTCTGGATGCCCAGTGTCCTCCTTTGCCCTGGCAGAGCTTTCTGTTTCTGTGCCTGTGCAGGTTATTGGCTGGTGTGGGCACAGCGACCACCCCATAAGATGTGATGTAGCAATTGTGGAATGAACCACTGGCCTGCTAGTAGGTTTGTAAGTTTAACTGCTAAGCTACTTTACACCAAGATGTTAATAGCTCTTAGTGTTTTTAAGTGTTAACTGCTTGTGGTTATTTACATTTTTGAAGTATTTTATTTTAAAAATGGACACATAATAATTACATATTTATGGGGTACATAGTGATGTTTTGATACATATGTGTCGTGATCAGATCAGGGTAATTAGCATCTCCATCATCTCAAACATTTGTCATTTCTTTGTGCTGGGAACATTCAGTATCCTCCTAGCTAATTGAAATTGTATATTATGTTACTGTTACTTATAATCATCATACAGTGGTATAGAACACTAGAACTCCTATCTAGCTGTAATTTTGCATACCTTAACAACTCTCTCCCTATCCCCCTTTCCCTACAACCCTTCCCAACTTCTAGTATTCCCTTTTCTACTTTTTACTTCTATGAGGTCAACTTTTTACAGCATCCACACATGAGTGAGAACCTGTGGTGTTTAACTTTCTGTTCCTGGCTTATTTCACCTAACATAATGCCCTCTAGTTCCCTCTATGTTGCTGCAAATGATGGCTTTTCATTTTGTATGGCTGATTGGTACGCCATGGTGTATATGTTCCACATTTTGTCTCTCTGCTCCTCTGTTGTGGATCACCTAGGTTGATTCTGTATCTTGGTTATTGTGAATAGTGCTGCAGTAAATGTGGAGGTGCAGGTGTCTCTTCCATATCCTGATTTCCTTTCCTTTGGGTAAATGCCGAGTAGCAGGACTGCTGGATCATATGGGAGTTCTAGTTGTAGTTTTCAGAGGAACTTCTATACTGTTCTGTAGTGACTGTACCAGCTTACATTCCCACCAACAGTGTGTAACAGTTCCCTTTCTCTGCATCCACACCAACATTTATTTCTTGTCTTTTTGATAGTGGCCATGCTAACTGGGGTGAGATGGTACCTCATTGTGGTTTTGATTTGTATTTCCCTGATAATTAGTGATGTTGCACATTTTTCATATATTAATATTTGTTAATCATTTGTATGTTTCCTTTTGAGAAATGTCCGCACTCAAATTTTCTCATTTTAAAATTAGATCTTTTTTTTTTTTGCTGTTGAAATGTTTGAGTTCCTTGTATATTTTGTATATTAATCCTTCATCAGATGCATTGTCTGCAGGTATGTCCTCTGATTCTGTAGGTCATGTTTTTACTCTGTTGATTGCTTCCCTTGCTGTGCAGAAGCTTTTAGGTCGATATAATCCCATTTGATTATTTTTGCTTTTGTTGCCCATGCTTTTGGAGTCTTACTTATAAATTTTTTCCCTGGACCAATGTCTTGAAGCATTTCCCTGTGTTTTCTTCTAATGGTTTTAGAGTTTAGTGTCTTACATTTAGGTCTTTGATGCATTTTGAGTTGATTTTTGTATACGGTGACAGGTAGGGGTCTAGTTTTATTTTTCTGCATATGCATATAGTTTTCCCAGCATTATTTATTTATTTTACGTTCAGGGGTACATGTGCAGGAAGTGCTGGTTTGTTACATAGGTAAACGTGCCTAGCACTATTTATCGAAGAGAATGTCCTTAATGAGTGTTCTTGGCCTCTTTGTCAGAAATCAGTTGGCTTGTGTATATGTGGATTAATGTCTGTTCTCTCTATTCTGTTCCATTGATCTATGTGTCTGTTTTTATGCCAGTATCATGCTGTTTTGGTTATTATAGCTTTATAGTATATTTTGAGGTCTGGTAGTGTGATACCTCCAATTTTGTTCTTTTTGCTCAGGATTGCTTTGGCTATTTTATAATTCCATATGAAACTTTGGCTTTTTTTTTCCTATTTCTGTGAAGAATGTCATTGGTATTTTGGTGCTTAATAGAAGGAAATAAGTAAAGATAAGAGCAGAAATACACAAAATTGAGACAAAAAACAAAGATCAATGAAACAAAAAGTTGGATTTTGGAAGAAATAACAGTATTAACAAACCATTAACTAGACTAAGAAAAAAAGAGAAAAATACCCAAATAAATAAAATCAGAAGTGAAAAAGTGAAACATCACAATGGATACCAGAGAAATATAAAGGATCATTAGAGAATATTATGAATAACTACATGCCACTAAAGTAAAAAACCTAGAGGAAATGGCTGAATTCCTGGACACATGCAGCCTACCAAGATTGAGCCAAGAAGAAAAAGAAAACCTGGGCAGACTAACAAGAAATGAAGTTGAATCAGTAATAAAAGTCTGTCACAGCAGAAAGGCCTAGGACTGGATGGCTTCATTGCTGAATTCTACCAAACCTTTAAAGAAGAATTCATACTAGTTCTTCTCAAACTATTCCAAATAAATTGTATCAGAGATAATTCTTCCTGACTTATTCTACAAGGCCAGCATAACCCTGACACAAAAAGCAAATAAGAACACAGCAAATAAAACCACAGGTCAATATTCTTGATGAATATAGATGCAAAAATCCTACACAAAATAATAGCAAACCAAATCCAGCAACACATCAAAAAGCTAGTACATGATGATTGAATGGGATTCATCCCAGGGATGCAAAGATGGTTCAGTATACATAAATCAAGAAATGTGATTAAATCACATCAGCAGAATGAAGGACAAAAACCACATGAACATCTCAATAGATGCAGAAAAAGCATTTGATAACCTTTAGCACCCATTCATGATAAAAACTCCCAATAAACTAGGTATAGAAGGAATGTACCTCAACACAATAAGGGCCATAAATGACAAAACCACAGCTGACATCGTACTAAATGGGGAAAAGCTGAATACTTTTCCTTTAAGAACTGGAACAAGAAAAGAATGCCCATTCTCACCACTCCTATTCAACACGTACTGGAAGTCATAGCCAGAGCAGTCAGGCAAGAGAAAGAAAGGACATCCAAATTTGAAAGGAGGAAGTCAGATTATCCCTGTTTGCAAATGACATGATCTTATATAGAGAAAAACCTGAAGACTCTACCAAAAAGCTCTTAGAACTGGTAAATGAATTCAGTAAAGTTGCAGGATACAAAATCACCATACAAAAATCAATATTGTTTCTATAGACAAACAACTAGGTGAAAAAGAAATCAAGATGACAATTCCATTTGCAGTAGCTACAAAAAATTTAAAATACCTAGGGATAAACTTTACCAAGGAGGCCAAAGACCTCTACAAGGAAAACTACAAAGCATCGATGAAAAGAAATTGAAGAGGACTGACAAACAAATGGAAAGTACTTGGAAGAAGTACTGTATGGTTCAGATGACCATACTGCCCAAAGAAATCTACAGCTTCAATGAAGCCTCTGTTTGCATTTTAAGGAGATGATATTCTTGAAGAAAAATTGTTTATCCCAAATGCAGAGTTCCTGACTTGTGGCCCATTATTGAGGAGGCTATGGTGCTTTTCTCCTTGGTCTTCAAAACAAGTTAGTCATGGATATGGAAACTCAACCCTCATGACTAAAAGAAGCAAACTGAAAAGAATGTCATTTATATGGTTCTGTAGATATATGATTGTTTGGAGGGGACTTGGGTCCTCCCAGGAGAAACAGTCTGCATTGGAATGTCTCCTTGTATTAGAATATATCTCTTGCCAGCTTCATTGGTTTTTGTTTGTTTGTTTGTTTTTTTGAGATGGAGTTTTGCTCTTGTTGCCCAGGCTGGAGTGCAATGGTGCAATCTCGGCTCACTGCAACCTCCACCTCCTGGGTTCAAGCAATTCTCCTGCCTCAGCCTCTGGATGGAGTAGCTGGGATTACAGGCGCCCATCACCACACCCAGCTAATTTTTGTATTTTTAGTAGAGATGGGGTTTCATCATGTTGGTCAGGCTGGTCTCGAACTCCTGAGCTCAGGTGATCCACCCACCTCGTCCTCCCAAAGTGCTGGGATTACAGGCGTGAGCAACTGTGCCCGGCCTTCCACAGTTATTCACTGTGCACACTTGGCCAGGTGTACCGCTAGGTGCGGGGACCCAGGGTGGGCCACAGCCCCATGTCTGACCAGATGACTGACCTCAGGCAGCCTTTGATGCACAAATGATGAACTTCCAATTGCTTAATGTTATTACAATTACAGACTGATGACGAGGTTGGTGCTGCAGCTGCACCCTGGGAACTCGGTGGTGCCCCCCACCATACTGGGCACGGTGGGACTGCCGCAGATGTGATGGATGACAAGGGTTCCTGCCAGTGAGAGGAATGAAGATGCTCTTTGCTTCTGTGAGGTCAAGGCCTCATTTCATGTGACATGCAGAACCAGCCTCACTTGCCGTCGGCCCTCCACATCCACAGCTGTTTCTGCGCAGGGATGTCTGGCTCTGAGCCCTTCTGCGGAGCAGTGTTGCGCTGTTCCTAGAATAGTGTCCTTGTAGTCTCGTTAGGCTTTGCTTCTCTTTGTGTCTTGTTGTTTTGCTGGTTTTCCAGACCACTAGCTGTACCACGAGGCTTCTGTGAGCAGATGGCATGAGACAGGTGAGTGCTTGCATGGAAACCGGGGCACTGGGGGTCCAGGGTGCAGGCCTGCTTCACTCTGGGCACCCTGTAACTGCTCCTGCTCCCAAGTGCCAGTGATATTCTGCAGATACAAATGTGTGATCACATTGCCTGGGCCCCAGTCTCCGAGGAGCCTGGTGGTGGTGGTGGTGGGCATTTTCAGCCTGGGTGTGCTGTCAGGACCCGAGAAGGTGACAGGAGAAGGTGGGAGGTGAGGAGGAGTGTCAGACGTGGGGTGGGGGGTGTGAGGCTGGAGACCAGGACCCTCGCCCGGAGCCTTGCTGTGATCGGCTGTGGTGGGGAAGCTGGGCGCCACTGCTCTCAGCATGAATGTGCTCAGGCTGTTGACTGAAGGGTGTTGCTCACTCTTTTTTAAGAAGCATGATATACATCTAGGAAGAGTAATATTTTAAAAGTCTTTTTCCCTTTTCCACACCTCCGCTTGAAGGAACTCCAAAGCCTGCAGGGTAAATGAGCAGTGTTAGGATGGCCAAGAGCTCTCAGGCTGATTTAGTACTTGTGGGCAGGGCCCCTTTTCGGATTGATTATGACACATGGTGCTAATGGGGTTGATTTCTAGTGGGAGGTACAGTATGTGTTACCCTTCGAGTTCTGCAAATGAAGTGGGGGGAGGAAGGAATGCATTCAAAGAAAAGAGAGTGGAATTCGGAATAATTTTTTTTGATATTCTCTTAAAGGCACAATGATCAGAACCTGCCATGTTTTATTTCTTTTCATTAGAATTAAGCTTAGGTTCTGGGTATCGGAGCATCTCTGGCACAGGTTGTATTCACCCTTTGGCCCTCAGATGTCACTGAACAGGAAGCTGCCGGGTGAGTTTTTGATAACAAATCTCATGGCAGGATGGTGGCGCCTCCCTCGCCTGCTCACCTGCCCTCCAGGCTGGTACTCACTGAGTGCCCAGTGTGTGCCCAGCCCTAGAGCCGAGGCCGCAGAAGGCCCTGTGCTTGGGGGCTTGCTGCGATACGGGGCATCCCAGGAATCCAGGACTCAGATGAGTCAATGCAGACCTGCTGCTGGGAGATAGTGCTGGAGGGGAGGAGAGTGCTGGCAGAGAAGCATAAGCCCCGGCGAGATTCCACTGAGGGGAAGCCCAGGGATTTCTGGAGGCAGGTGATGGAGCTGAGGGCTGAACACGGACGGGCGGTGTCGCGCCGTGAAGGCAGAAGAGCCTGTCTGGGTGGAGGGCACAGCCCGAGGCCCAGGGGAGGCAGGGAGCTTTTCGGGTCCAGAGCTGATGGGGTGAGGAGTGAGGGGCCCCAGGTGGACTCAGGGTTTTCTTTTCTGAGGCTGAGTGGGATCTTATAGGCCTTGGGGAGCCATTGGAGTGTTTTCAGCAGCAGTGACAGGGTCTGTTTGCACTGGGCCACGGTCTGGAGACTGGGCAGTTTGGGGGTTGGAGGAGTTTCCCTGGCCCAGCTGAGCAGGGCTGGCGCGGACAGAGAGAATCCCGCCTCTTCAAGGTCGCTCAGCTGACCATGGGCATAGCTGGACCTAGAGTGCCAGCGACCCTCCATGCTTCTGCCAGGAAGTCCAGCGGCATCTTTCCATTCATGGTGGTTACGGAATTGGCCGAGTCCTTACTCTGACCTACAGTGAGCCTCAAGAAACAAAAATGTCCACCTGTGTTCAACAAATTAAACATGTAAAAGAACATACTGGGCGTGGTGGCCCACACCTGTCATCCCAGAGCTTTGGGAGGCTGAGGCAGGAGGATCATTTGAGCCCAAGAGTTTGAGACTAGACTGGGAAACGTAGGGAAACTGTTGTCTTTACAAAAGCCCCCAAAATTAGCTGGGCGTAGTGGCACTTGCCTGTGGTCCCAGCAACTTAGGAGCGTGAGGCATGAGAATCGCTTGAGCCCAGGAGGCAGAGGTGGCAGTGAGCTGAGATGGTTCCACTACACCCCAGCCTGGGCAACAGAACGGGACCCTGTCTCAAAAAAAGTTAAATAAAAGAAAAACCCAATTCTTCTTGTTTAATAGGGCAGCAAGACTAAAACAGTAATCATCAGATGAAATGATAGTAGAAAATATGAAATATGAACAAATGATTGAACCCGTGAGGGCTCGAGACTAAGGGGCAGAGACACAGCCAGGGTGTCTGGGTTCAGCAGATACTTCCAGAGCCCTGCTGTGTGCTGGGCACAGGGGCTGCAGACAGATGCCCGCCCCCCCCAGCCCCGGGATGCTCCACACCCAGCAGGTGCTGTTGGATACACAGTGGGAGCTCCTCCTGGCCTAGGGTCTGTGCTGGGAGAGGCAGAGGCAGACAATGGAAAGGCTCCACTCTCAACAAAGAGTGGGGTTTGATGTACTGGGGTCCGAGAAGGTAGCATTAGAGCAGGGAGTGACCATATGGGTACTGGGGAAGATTCTAGGCTGAGGCAACTCTGTGCAAAGGCTGTGGGTGAGCGGTTGCCTGGAGTGGTCAAGGCCACATGGCTGGAGAGGAGCAGGGGGTGCAGAGGGCACATGTGCATGCATGTGCACATACAGGCATGTGTGAACATATGTGTGGGTATGTGTGATTTCCCATAGGGCCCAGGGTCCAGGTGGGATGGGAGCCCTTCCAGGTTTGGAGCAGAGCAGTGTCTGGGTGTAGGTTTCCAGAGGGTCAGGGTCTCTGGGGAATAGATCACGGTGGAGGCCCAAGGGAGAGGCAGGGTGCCATAGGGGCTGTTGCAGCGTTGAGGCCCTAGGGACGGCTCCCCAGGCCAGGGCTGTGGGGTGCTTGGAGTGGAGGAGGAACCAGAGGATGCACTGAGGTGGAGAGCTGGCCGAGGGAGATGTGGTGCGTCTGAATTTCTGCTGAGCACTGGAATTCCATTTTATCAGGATGAGGATGGCTGGGGAAGGGATGGCTTTGATCATTGCTTTTATTGTGAGGAGACAATTTGTCATCAGCATTGGTGTTATTTTGGCCTGACTTTTATCACTCTTGTTCATCATGATCTTGTTTCTGCCTAACTTTCGTGCTTGCTACCCTCTTAGAAAATGATGTATCACTTATTTAGGATATTATGTGTTAATTGTTGTCCAGAAATCAAACTAAGTTTCTTTCCAAGAAAGACGTGATGTAAAGCACTTTGATTCCCTGGGAGAACAGGTGCTGTGTGTGCACAAGGTTTTGCTGCCTGATTATTCTAGGGAAAATGAGACAGTGATTATATATGTTGGCAGGACTCAGATCACAAACTGCCCTGGATGTAGGGGGAGGCTTGGGTGAATCTAAAAGCATCCTCCTGCCATTTGAGGTGAGTCCTCTCCATGTTGGGAGTAGAAATGGCTCTTCTTTTAAAATAGGGTCCCTTTCTTGGCTCTGTCTCTGAGTCACCCTCCTGGGGTCACAGATCAGCTGCATGGGCACAGGTTAGGAATGTGGTCTCAGCCTCAGCCTTGGACCCCATCCCCCCATCAAAATCTGCCTTTTAACAAGATCCAAGGGGATTCTTGTGCACCTTAAAGTTTGGGAAATACTGAGTTAGGACAGTTTTAAAACATTCTGAGGACTTCTTGCTTCGAGATCAGTATTGTATTAGGGCAGCTGGGTTTAAATCCCAGGAATGCCAGCAGGTGTGTAGGACTGGTGTGAACAGTGCTGAGTACTTGGGTCAGGTTACAGATCGACCCCACTAGCATCCAGCAATCTGGCACCCCATGGATGTTTCCATAGAGAGCCCTTTGAAAACGAGAGCCCTGGTAAGCTGGTGTGTGTGCTGGCATGGAAGAGAGAGCCTCTCTTTCCTAAGGAAGGCGTCAAAAGCAGGGGTTAGGTGAATGGAGGGAGCCCAGGCACGTCAGTGCCCAGTGTGGCAGGTGTGTGTGCCGGGGAAGGAAACCTGTGTTGTTGGAACGAAGTTGCCATTTGGCGGAATTTGGTGCACTTACTTGGAAAATATTGCCCAAAGAACTCAGAACTGTCTGTTTTCTTTTCCTTAAACATTTCTCTTGTCAGAGTGATGAGAAAATTGCCTATGTGGGAACTTGAGAAGTGCAAATTTGTTAATACTTCCTTTGACAATGGTTTGTATTCAGAGCTGTTTATGAGCTGTCACAAATCATTTCCAGTTAAAACGTTTCTGCCATGGAGTCATGCCGCGCTGGAGGGTCCGGCGGGACAGACGTGCACAGCCTCGCGGCCCTGGCTCAGAAAGGCCTGAACCCATGTGCCGTGGGTCTGGTTTTTAAGCTGGTGAATTGAATCGTGGAGAATAAAAATGACCTGGTTTCTGTGGAAACCTCTGCTTTGAAAATGTTCTTCCTTTTAATGATCTTCAGAAGCCCAGTGTCAAGGCCTGAGTGTGAGATTTCGCCATTCTTTTGATGGCTGGGACAGAGCAGAATTCAGTGCCAGTCCTTTCGTTCTGTAATGATGATGTTTGTGAGACTTGGGGATGACACTTTTGGCTCATCCCTGGTAGGACGTGGACATGCGGTTGCTTTTCCATGAGCAGGGATGGGTTTCCCTGACCCACTGCCCTGCCCCATCCATGCTGTGCTCATGGGCAGGCGTGTGTGGGGTGGCAGCCTGGGCTTCAGAGTCCGGCCTGCAGCCTGGATGTGAGACACTGAGTGATCATATAGGGGATGATTTTATAGGTCTGGATGCTTTATAGCAGTGGCTCTCACCTGGGGGTGACTTTGTTCCCCAGAGGCCATTTGACAATGTCTGGAGACATTTTTGGTTGTCACAAGTGGGAGGTGGGAGGTGCTCCTAGCATCTAGTGGGGAGAGACCAGGGATGCTGTTAGACTGCCCACAGTCCACGGGACAGCCTCATCACAAGGGTTTGTCCAACCCAATGTGTCTGTCGTGCCCAGGTTGAGAAACCTGCTTTAACAGTAGTGGTAGTTTGGATAGATGGATAATGGTAAAGATGAGAAAAGGATACAATGGGGCTGGGTGCAGTGGCTTAGGCCTGTAATGCCAGGCTGAGGCAGAAGGATCGCTTGAGCCGAGGAATTGGAGGCTGTGATCATACCACTGCACTTCAGCCTGGGCAACAGAGCAAAACCCTATCTTAAAAGAAAGAAAGAAAGAAAAAAGCATACAATGGCCAGATAGTGGTTGAAAACATGTTAGATCTCCAATATCTGGTTCCATTTCTTTTTGTTTTTCATTTATTTACTTAGTATTCAGAAAAGAAATTTCACTGTCCAAAATCCATTTTTTCCCAACCAAGACAGTTGAAAATTCCTAAATTCTAAATAATCAGACACCTTCAGTAGGTACGCTTACTTTTCTTCCATGCTTCCGTAGTATTTTGCTTAACAGAGAATGTTAGGGTTTTCTTTTTGAAGCTCCTAGTTTGTCTTAATGAGTTAATTCTACGAAATCCTTTTTTTTTTTCTTTTGTTAGCATTAACATGGAATCTGCTAATGAATGGCCACTAGGGACGATGGTGAAAACACTTGAAATGAGATGCCTCTATTTGAATATTTTATGGTCATGGAATTGGCTATTTATTTTATTTTTGCTTTTATGATTTCAAAATTCAGATTTCTTTGAGCAAATGTTTAGAGATGACAAGAGGGAAACTCAGGGATGGAATAATCTATTGAGTGTGAACCAAAGATTACATTCTTTTTCAGAATTGTCCTTCCTTCCTTTTTACTGGGTCCCATAAAAGGTTTTATGATCTGATTGTACCTTATTGATATTTGCCAATTGATAAATTTCTTGTTCATTAATTCAGTATTTAGGTCAATGATGTTTCTTCCTGGCTTAGTATGAAGTTTAGCCTTTCATGATACATATTTCCTCTTTCTTTAGCTAGATTACCAATAATGTTCAAATGGGGCAGGGGAAGGATTACACCAGAAAAACTAGCCTTTTACCTCTGTGAAAAGGTGCCTCCCAGAAGCACCATCTAAAAGCAGGTCATGATTTTAATCCAGAATGGCCAAGTGCTGCTGCTGTGTACAACTTCCGACCAGCATGATGCTGGACAGCAGGTCTCTAGGTGGGTTCATTGAGTATTTAGGTCAATGATCTTGTTGTGCTCCATTCGGGATGACTGAGTATTCCTGAAACAAATGCTATTTCTGGCTGCTGCCATTCCCGCAGAGCACTTGTGCAAGTTCATAAGACTTCCTAAGTGAAAGGGGAATTTGCATAGTTTGTGGATTCCTTCCTTCCTTCGTCCTCCTCTCCCCTCCCCTCTCCTCCTCTCCCTCCTTCCTGCTCTATTGCCCAGGCTGGAGTGCAGTAGCGTGATCATAGCTCACTGCAGCCTCATACTCCACAAGTGTATCCTCCCGCCTTAGTCTCCTGAGTCACTGGGACTACAGACACACACCACCATGCCTGGCTAATTTTTTTATTTTTTGGTAAAGACAGGGTCTCACTGTGTTGTCCAGGCTGGTCTCAAACTCCTGGGCTGAAATGATTCTCTTGCCTCAGCCTCTGAAAGTGCTGGGATTATAGGCGTGAGCTGCTGAACCCAGCCCTCCTAATTTCTGATTGATTTTTGAGTAAGATGAGTTTTAGTGCTAAAACATCCCACGTCGGTAGCTCTTAGAGAAGTACTTAGTGAAAGAAACCACATGCCTTCAAATGCTCATATATATGTATGTAAAGCATACATTGGTATGTGGTTTTGGTTCATTTTCTTCCACTTGTTTCTTTCTCCTGTTTTCTGATTCTCCCCTATAATCCATCCCTCCCTCCCTCCCTCCCTCCATTTGTGCTGCTCACAAACTCAAGGGGCATCACTTACATGGGATAATTTGCCTTTACAGCCACCCACGGCTGCTTTGAGAAAGGAAGTGTTCCCATCACCTGTTTTCCTTTGCTTGGCTGTACCTGTAATGACTGAGCCCCACTGGGTGCGCAGGGCAAGACCAGCCTTCGTGTCTCTTGGCCCAATGGAGGCCCCAGGAGGGGAACGTGTGGTTTGGAGAAGCCGCTTCTTGCACCACTGCTCCTGTAACTGACCTTGGGCTGTGTGGTCTGTCCAGCCTCGGTTCCCTGTCTTTAAGATGCATGTAACAGGACCTCTCGGATTTCTTGGGAGGCATTGGGTGGAATATAGCAGGTAGATTTTGTAGGATAGTAGGTGCTAAGTTCAGGTCAGTTACTTCCCCTTAAATAGAGAAGACTCTAAGTGACATTTGGATAATCTCCTGAGAGCACACTGTAACTTCTATTGGAGGTCATTGCCTTGACCTCCTTATGCCCAGGGGCAGCTGAGTGCCCACTTGCCAAGGTGTGAGCAATGCGCCCTGTTCTGCTGTGAGCCTTCTTGGGACCCTGCATAGAGCCTGTTCCCTTCCACTCACTGCTGGCTGGTGTCTGTGGAACAGCCTTCCCTGGCCTTTTGGCGGCCCTGTCAGGGTCTGGAAATCTGGCTTTGTCTCAGAAATCTGGCTGCGGAAGATTTTCCTTTGTGTACTGTCATAAATGCCTTAAATGTATTAGGGTGCTTTGCAAATCTTTCTCTAATCCGTTTTGACAAATAGCTGAGTAGTATTGGTTTTATGTGAACTTGGCAAAATTTGCTCCCGTTCAGGGTGACTGGGGCATGTGACAATTAGTGGGAGGTGGCAGGATTCTTGAGTGTAGCATTTCTCTGACTCAGCCGACTATTTCCTTTTTCCTGTTGCTTTATTATTTATTGTTGCTATTCTTTCTGCCACCCTCTCCCTCCCTCCTTACAGATGTCTGTCTTTCCAGGACTGTCCTTGTATTTTTTTATCTTCTCTCGCATAGACATCTATGGCAGGTCCATCCTTGAATACCCACTGTTCCTTCCGGTGACTACCATGGTGTGGCAGCTCTAAGGGCAGGGAGCTCATCTCTGCTGAATGCAGCCCATTTTGTGGATGCCATGGCACCTAGAAACCAACTGGATGCAGTTGAATGTGCCTCCCTATGGCCTCCCTGGGCTGGGATTCAGAGCAGGGCTCACTTTTCTTCCATTTGTTGGGACTAATGTGTCTGAAGACACTGCCGGTGCCCCACCTGGTTCCCTCTTTTCCAGGTCAGGCAGCCCAGCTTGCTTTCCCCATCCCTCCTCTAATGCGTTCACAGCCCCCTCATTCCTCTCCTAGGTGATGGTGCTGTGGGCTTTCAGAGCTCAGCTACGATGGACTGTGTCTTAGCACAACAGGCGTGAGGAACTGATGAGGGCATTGGGAACGGTGAGGTGCTGGGGCACATTAGTCCTGGCTCCAGGGAATAGCAGAACTCTGCCCCTAACATTCCATTTACTGGTGGAAAAATAGACCAGCGGGTTCTTGCTGTTCTACTTGCTAGATGATAGATTTTCTTCATCTTGTTTACAAGAAAGAATGTGGTTTCTTAGCCAAGGACTTGATTTCTGGTTCCTGGTGAACAGTTTTCAGAGCACTCTGAGCCTCTTCATTTGTAGAAAGGGAACTTTGAGAAAATGCCCAGCACAGTGCCTGCCTGGGACAGAGCGATTTCAGCAAATGTTTACAGAAATCCCAGTTTAGTTCAAGTTGTGAGCTGAGAATCCTTGCTGTTGGTTTTAGGTTTCCAGCCTCAGGCCTTCAGAACCTTTGGGGGTTGTATCCCTAACCTCAGCCGTACCCTAGAGGCCAGGTCAGCAGAGTGAGTGATAAGCGCACTCGTTCCATCAACCGTGCGGTTAGAAACGTAGAGGTTGTCATTAGAAAGTGCAGTCTTTCTATCCTACTTTTGAATTTCAGGGAGGAGCTTCAGGATTTGTAAAGACTTCATCTATATTGAAGACTGCCCAAGAGTTATGGCTTACCCGGCTGCAGGCAGCATGCCACCTGTATGCAGTACCTGTGCTGTGTCTAAGGAGGAAGGGCGACTTGGTGGTGGGGGCGGGGGAGAGGCAGGACTGCGAGTGCCACCAGAGCTTGAGAGAGCAAAGAGGAACAGAGGAGATGGGGGTGGAGCTGTGCAGAGCAGGGCACATGTGCGGCTCTGTGTGTAGAAAATGAGTCCCGTGTGGCTCTGTGTGTGGAAACTGAGTCCCGTGGGGCTCTGTGCGTGGGGGCTGAGTCCCGTGTGGCTCTGTGCATGGAAACTGAGTCCCGTGCGGCTCTGTGCGTGGAAACTGAGTCCCGTGTGGCTCTGTGTGTGGAAACTGAGTCCCGTGCAGCTCTGTGCGTGGAAACTGAGTCCCGTGCGGCTCTGTGCGTGGGGGCTGAGTCCCGTGTGGCCCTGTGCATGGAAACTGAGTCCCGTGTGGCTCTGTGTGCCTGGGGGATGAGTCCTGTGTGGCTCTGTGTGTGTGGAAACTGAGTCCCGTGTGGCCCTGTGCGTGGAAACTGAGTCCCGTGTGGCTCTGTGTGTGTGGAAACTGAGTCCCGTGCGGCTCTGTGCGTGGGGGCTGAGTCCCGTGCGGCCCTGTGCGTGGAAACTGAGTCCCGTGTGGCTCTGTGCGTGGGGGCTGAGTCCCGTGTGGCCCTGTGCGTGGAAACTGAGTCCCGTGCGGCTCTGTGCGTGGGGGCTGAGTCCCGTGCGGCCCTGTGCGTGGAAACTGAGTCCCGTGCGGCCCTGTGCGTGGAAACTGAGTCCCGTGCGGCTCTGTGCGTGGAAACTGAGTCCCGTGCGGCTCCGTGCGTTGGGGCTGAGTCCCGTGCGGCCCTGTGCGTGGAAACTGAGTCCCGTGCGGCTCCGTGCGTTGGGGCTGAGTCCCGTGCGGCCCTGTGCGTGGAAACTGAGTCCCGTGCGGCCCTGTGTGTGGAAACTGAGTCCCGTGCGGCTCCGTGCGTTGGGGCTGAGTCCCGTGCGGCCCTGTGCGTGGGGGCTGAGTCCCGTGCGGCTCTGTGCGTGGAAACTGAGTCCCGTGCGGCTCCGTGCGTTGGGGCTGAGTCCCGTGCGGCTCCGTGCGTTGGGGCTGAGTCCCGTGCGGCCCTGTGCGTGGGGGCTGAGTCCCGTGCGGCCCTGTGCGTGGGGGCTGAGTCCCGTGCGGCCCTGTGCGTGGGGGCTGAGTCCCGTGCGGCTCTGTTTGTGGGGGTTGAGTCCCGTGCGGCTCCGTGCGTGGGGGCTGAGTCCCGTGCGGCTCTGTGTGCGTGGGGGCCGAGTCCCGTGCGGCTCTGTGTGCGTGGGGGCCGAGTCCCACGCTGCTCTGTTTGCGTGGAAACTGAGTCCTGTGCGGCTCTGTGCGTGGGGGCTGAGTCCCGTGTGGCTCTGTGTGCGTGGGGGCTGAGTCCCTTGTGGCTCCGTGCGTGGAAACTGAGTCCCGTGTGGCTCTGTGCGTGGGGGCTGAGTCCCGTGCGGCTCTGCGTGGAAACCGAATCCCATGCGGCTCTGTGTGTGGGGGCTGAGGCTGAGTCCCATGCGGCTCTGTGTGTGGAAACTGAGTCCCCTGTGGCTCTGTGTGTGGAGACTGCATCCTGTGCGACTCTATGTGTGGGGCTGAGTCCTGTGTGCCAGTCTTCCCATTGCCATCTCAGGGATCCTCAGGGCAGCCTGGTGAGGACAGTGAGGGCACGGGATTGCAGCTAACACACAGAGCTGTGCAGTGAGGCAGGCAGGAGCTTGCTTGGGAGAGAGGCAGGGGAGTCGAGGGGCACCTGGCACCTTATCTGGGCCAGCTGGCCTGGGTTCGAGTCCCAGCTCTGCCCATTGGCAGCCATGTGACCTTGGATGCTTCACTCAACCCTCCTGTGCCCGAATTTCTCCATCGATAAAAGGAAGATGTTGGTAATCGTATTACCCACCTCATGGGTTCTTATAAAGATGGAAAGAATAAGAATCAATCATGTTCCGAGCTTGAGACACAGCTGGCTGATTTTAAGTGTATGTTATGGTTAAAGTGAGGGAGTCGAGCTTGGACTGTGGACCACCTGACTGCATTGCTGTCCCTCTAAAGGTCATGATTGGGTGGTAACTGAACTTCAGCTTCTCCTGGATTCATAATCTTATTTCATTTCATAAAGTACAATCATACAGTCAACATGACTTTAGAATATTGGAGGAAACTTTCTATGTTCCTCAAGTACCATTTAATTAAAGAAAAAAAAAAGAATTTTGGATGAAACTAATATAACCCTGGGGTGGGCAAGTCTGTTGGGGGCATGGGAGGGGCTATGATGGAGCAGGGCAGGACACGACCCGGCCCTGTCCCCTCTGGTGGATTGGGCCCCACCTGTCCCTTTCCAGGCCCAGAGTTGAGCAGTTGGTTGAGTGGGTGGGTGGGTACCGTTTGAAAGAGCGAGTGGGGGCTGGTTGCGGGATGGACCTGAGTGGCTAGGATGGGTCCTTTGAGGAGGTGGCCCTGCCAGGCGGCTGCTTTACGTCAACGGCCAGTGAAGCTGGGGCTGCAGACCTGGAGGGCTTCCCAGCCCCGCCCCCGAGTTATCCTCAGAGCAGGCCTTGCTGCTCTTTCCAAAGGGTGTCTGCAGACCGTTAGACAGTTGCTTGGCCAATGTTCAACAGTGTGCAGGAAAATGCTTAGAAAGCCAGGAACGAATGGTTTCTGAAGTATTCACCATCATTCAATTCCACAGTGTCCCTTTATGAGTTTAGCTAATGGGGAGTTGACTTCTCTGTGTAGATATTCTGAGCCCGATTGCTTAGGTGATGGCATTCTTGGCAGGGAAGCCGCTAGCCTGTTTTTCGGAGTAGATGTTGTCCTGTGCTTCCTTCCCATGTGGGACTGCCATGCAGGTTGAAGACGGTTTTGTGCTTTTCTCTGCAAATGGCTGTTCTTTGGACTGTGTGAGGTGATTCTGCGTAGCCTCTCCCTTCTTCCAGGATTCTGAATCTGGATTGATTTTGTTGATGAAGCTTTCTGAGATGCATTGCTGAAAAGAGTAGTTGAAGAATGTGTCTGGAGAAAGCATATGGGTGCATTTCACAACTGTGCTGTTTCATAAAAGCGTTTCAAGTACAGTCTTCCCGAACCTGGAGGATTCGCAACTGGCCTATAAACAGACTCCAGTATTTCAAGGTTGAGGAAGACGTTGGCAAATTGATCTGTAAAATTATATAAGAGCTCTCTCTTTTCTTTTACCTGAGTTAAAGCTGAGTTGCCCAAGCCAGAACCTGGTGCTGTTCTGACCCCCTCCTGGCTCCCTGATCCATCCACTGTGTCGCCAAGGCCTGTGATTCTACCTTCTAAGTGTTTTCCACATGGCTCCTTTCCTCCCGCTGTGGTCACTGCCTTCAATTCTCAACATTTCTTGCCTGGACTTTTGCAACAGCCTCTGAACAGACTGCCCTGCCTCCAGCCTCTGCCGTCTCTCCCCTCCTCATATCCTTCCCTGCGCCTTCCAAACTCCTGGTCTAGGACCTCGTTCTGAGAACCGCCTTACCACCTAGTGGCAGGGCTGACCTGTCACTGCGTAGCTTTGAAGGTCAACGCCAAACTTACCTGTGTGGCCTGGACGGGGTCTCTGTCTCCAGCCCCCATTTCACTCAGTTCCTCCGGGGACACTCGAAGCCCTCCCCCTTCCCACTGTGCTGCCTGGAGCATGGCTTTCTCTGTCCTGCAGCACAAATGTCAGCTGCCCAGGTGAGCCCTTTTCTGGGCTCATCGCAATTTGTCAAAACGTGTGACAGGGATGAATAGCTCCATGCACCCAGGAGCAAGGCGTGCCACATCTCTTCATTTTTCTTGAGAAATAAATCTCCTTTGATCCCTGACTCACTGAGAAAGATGGGGTGGCTGATATCAGTCATCTGGGGACTGTCCTCCCCAGGCACGTTTCCGAGGACTTGTCACTCAGTCACACCTGGCCCCACTCCCCAGGGCTTCGTTGGCCATGGGTCCTGCTTGCCTGGTGCTGAGATCTTCTTCAAGGTCTGCTGAAGTCATCTCCTGTTGGGGTGGCCCTGGGACTCCACTCTGCTGCACACAGCTCAGGCCTCCAGGGGTCTTCCTCAGCCCCCTCCTCACTACTCCTGAGGTCTTTGCCCTCCCCTGGGTGGGTCCCTCTTCTCCTCCCACCCCTGAGCACTCAGCCTCCTCCTCACCCCCACGTGGATCTGCTCGATCTAGGTTTAGAGCTCTGGTTTTAAGCATCGATATGTTTAAGCATTATCTGGGGAGCTTGTTAAAAATACGGATTCCTGGACTCCACCCCAAGAGATTCTGACTCAGAAGCTTAGATGATGCCTGGCAGTGAACGTGTGTTTTAGCAAGAATGGCGGGCTCCTTGACACGGTTGTTCTGTAGTTTGGACAGTGAGTAGCACTCGCCCAGACCTTAAAAACAAAGGCTTTTTCGGGGCTTGTTTTTAGGGCTCCCCCGACTTCTTCCTGTGGACCCAGGAACACAGAAGATCATTTTGCTACAGAGTCCGCATAAGCCCTCTGCCCTCCAGCCCTGCATTCACAGCTAGCCTGGGAGCTCCTCGAGGGCAGGGCGTGGCTTCATTCCTCCTGCACAACTCCTGGTACCTCGCACTGGGTCCGTGGCCAGATGTGGGCAGGAGCAGTCTCGGGGACAACAGACACAGCCCGCTGAGGAAGGCACCCAACCCTGGGCTTGGCTTTCCTTTCCTTTCTGGCATGGGGCTCAGGTGTCCAGAGGCGGGAGGATTCCGAGGGTCTCTGGTGGCTGCCTTCTCCAGATTTGGGCTTGGACTGGGCACAGCTGGGAATCAGTTATGTTTTGTTTTGTTTTGAATTGGCATAGTGACCGTCTTAGGCAGAAGGCAGGCTGCCGCAGGGCCTCCACGCTCAGGCGCTGCCTGGCGATGGCTTCTCCGTGGAGGAGAGGGAACTGCTCTGAAGCAAGCCCAGCACCGCAGTCCTGGCCAGACCCGTGGGCAGATCCCTGGAGTCCTGTCCCCACACTACCCTTGGAGCTGCCTTCCGAGTGTAAGTTACAGTTTCAGTCACAGCCTCAGAGGGGCTCACAGAAGTTCTTCATCTTTCTTTCTAGCGGTTCAAGCTCTACGTTCGTGACATCAAACCTCCTGTTGGGCCATTTCCGAGAACTCCCATCAGTTTCTGTATAGTGTAAAAGGTAAGTGGAATTACTTGTGACTGTTCTTTGTGGGTCATCAGGAAAGTGACCTCTTGCTTTTCAGTTTCAGAGGCGGAGCACAGAGAGCTGCGGCTGGGACAAGGAGCACCCGCGTGCAGGTGCGACCCTGCAGGATGCTGGCAGCGGCGTGGCCAGGGGCGCCCGTGTTCTGAGGGCCTGAGGGCCAGCCCCTCCACCCGCGCCATGGCCTCCGCGCCCTGGCTGGACGGCTGACGGGAGCAGGGACCGCCGCCGCCCAGGTGCCACACCCAGGTACCGCCCGCCCGCGCGAGAGCCGGGCAGGTGGGCCGCGGATGCTCCCAGAGGCCGGCCCAGCAGAGCGATGGACTTGGACAGGCTAAGATGGAAGTGACCTGAGCCTCGCCCGGCGGCTTCCTCGACGGGACAGCGCAAGAGTTGGAGCACAGGCTTGTCCGGGGAGCAGTATGCCGGAAGCTGGTTTTCAGGCCACAAATGCTTTCACAGGTGAGCATGCTCCAGGTAATCCGAGGCTTTGCACTGCTCCATGCTTTATATTGTACTTTTTCAGAGTGCAAATTCACCTGCACCAGTGGTAAATGCTTGTATCTTGGTTCGCTGGTCTGTAACCAACAGAACGACTGTGGGGACAACAGTGACGAAGAGAACTGTCTCCTGGTGACCGAGCACCCGCCTCCGGGCATCTTCAACTGTAAGTCTCTCCTCCCACCTGGGTGGCACTGTAGGTGGCTAACCACTCTCCTCTTCCATGGCAGCGGAGCTGGAGTTCGCCCAAATCATCATCATCGTCGTGGTGGTCACGGTGATGGTGGTGGTCATCGTCTGCCTGCTGAACCACTACAAAGTCTCCACGCGGTCCTTCATCAACCGCCCGAACCAGAGCCGGAGGCGGGAGGACGGGCTGCCGCAGGTGAGTACCCTGGCCGCCCCGGCTCCAGAGTCCCCCCCACTCTCCTCCCCTTCCCCTCCGCCAGGAAGGGTGCCTGTGGCCTTCAGACAGCGCCGCACCGCGGCTGGGCGCCTCGGAGGTAAGGGGCCCCAGGAGGTGATGGCTGCGGGGCTGTCTTCAAGCCTCTCCTCTTTTCCTTCCAGATCATGCATGCCCCGCGGTCCAGGGACAGGTTCACAGCGCCGTCCTTCATCCAGAGGGATCGCTTCAGCCGCTTCCAGCCCACCTACCCCTATGTGCAGCACGAGATTGATCTTCCTCCCACCATCTCCCTGTCCGACGGTGAAGAGCCACCTCCTTACCAGGGGCCCTGCACCCTGCAGCTCCGGGACCCTGAACAGCAGATGGAACTCAACCGAGAGTCCGTGAGGGCCCCACCCAACCGAACCATATTTGACAGTGATTTAATAGACATTGCTATGTATAGCGGGGGTCCATGCCCACCCAGCAGCAACTCGGGCATCAGTGCAAGCACCTGCAGCAGTAACGGGAGGATGGAGGGGCCACCCCCCACATACAGCGAGGTGATGGGCCACCACCCAGGCGCCTCTTTCCTCCATCACCAGCGCAGCAACGCACACAGGGGCAGCAGACTGCAGTTTCAGCAGAACAATGCAGAGAGCACAATAGTACCCATCAAAGGCAAAGATAGGAAGCCTGGGAACCTGGTCTGATTCCTTCCAACGTGCACTTCAGCTGGAGAAAGAAACCAAGAAGGGAAGCGGCCGCTGGGCCCCTCCTGCGCACAGTGTTGTTCAGTTTCACATGGTACAAATAAGTAAAACCAAATGAGCAAACACGGTCTTTGTTTCTGATTCCTTTTAGGGGAATTGCATGCAAACTAGACTGAAATGATACAAACTTCCATCTGGTCTGACCGCAAACAGTGTTTATTTGGGGACAGGGGTTGGGATGGGGGTGTGGGCAGGGGAAAACAGAGAACGGGATGCTTTGAAGATACCATGAAATAAAACCCACAGAGGTATTTGATGTATTTAATTGTGAAAGGAGACTTTGCAGATAAATGAGGCCAGAATGGCATGTTTTATAATTAACTGAATAAAGAAGGAAGCATTATTATATATTATTGTGGGGAAGAACCAGCCAGTTCGCTTTTTCTCCTAAGGTGTGGAACTTTTATTTTGTTTTAAAAATATGAATCAAAATTCCTGTGTTGTGTGCCAAGGTATAAAGTGGAGAAGTTAGATGAGTGCAAGGAGCTCCTTTGTGTTGTGATGATGTGTTTTAAAAGTTGCACTATCTTAATGTTGAAAATATTTACAAGGGAACTGTTTTACGTGAAGTTCTGTATGTTGTCTTTTCACCTGTGGATTGTAATCAGGCCCAAGGAATATCCTGGAGTGGTCCCCAGAAGCATCCAAGAAAAGATATTTGGGGACGTAGCCTAACATTTTACCAACTTACGTAAATCAAAAAAGTCATTATTGTTGCAGGAGTTTGCATCAAATAGCAGTGCATCGCTGAAGCTTTTGGAGACTTTTGGATGGAAGATAAGATAGGGAAGATTAAGTTCCAGCATTTCTGACTTGTTATTTTGAGTTACTCTGCTACTCTTAGGCTGCATAGTTTATGAGAAAATGAACACATGCATTTATGGATCCAGTATCATGCAGTGCTGCCCTCATCCTCCAGCAGTGCAATTTCTTCAGTAATTTAGATTTTTTTCACTATAGCATGAAATATATTCAAATACATACCTTATTTTATGCAATAAATTGTTTAAAATGCAAGGTGGTTATTCTGCATACTGTTGAAATATGTGACTCCTCAGTATATTCCCATTGCCTCTCCCCCTTTCCTCGACAGCTTAGTTCAGTTCTGCAGGGCTGCTCAGTTCACAGGAGGCTCCCAGCAGCCACCCCACATCCAGCCTACACAGAACTTCGTGTGGGAGTGGTGTGGGTGGTGGTTTCTTATGCTTTGGAAGCCCCTAGAAATAATGACGGAAGAATGCCATGTTGCTGATCGTGGTAATAAGCCATTGTGGGTTATTGTATGTCACTAGTATTAGCATAGCATTCTTAAAGGAATGCAGTGCTCAAAACCTACCCAAATTCCCGCAGGATTCTACCAAACCCTTCCCCAGGCCAGCTTTTGTACTGAAGGCAAGAACTGGACAGTCAGAGAACAGTGGAGGGGGCAAGTGACTGAAGAGCACCGGGTAAAAAGCACAACATGCAGTTAAAATGCAACTAGAAAACTAATTTTAAATATTGTTAGTTTTAATATTCCTGATATTTACAAATATTCATTCTTATATACAATGAAAAAAATAACTTTCTTCTGCAGATGTAAGCACTGGCTTTTATAAGAGCAGCAGCCAACACGTTTAGCAGACACTGCGCGTGGAGAAGGGCTTATCTGCAGTACACTCTGCCATGTGGAGGGTGGGCCTCTGTGGCCTCTTCACATAACAAGATGAGCTGGAATGATGATTCCATGACTCCCACCTATGCAGCCTTAAAGCCAAATCCGCGTGTGTGTGTTTGTGTCTGTCTGTGGGTCTCGAAGGTGATCCGTCGGTGCGGTGGCTCTGTGCTGTAACTGGAGAGACTGTTCCAAACCCCAAGAGTTGTCTGATCCTAGTCTGTTCCCTTCTGCTTCTTACCTCTGTAGATAGGTCACTGGTTTTTGTTTGTTTGTTTTGAGGATTGGAATTTCCATTACATTCATCCTTTGCACACAGTAACATCCACAGAACTAGTCCAACTCTTAAAAGGAGAGAGGAAAAACACAGGCACCAGTTGTCAGCTCATGCTTACAACCTGTGTGGAAGTATATACAGTTGAGAGTCACAGTGGAGGTTCTGAGACTGGATTCAGTCTTGTTCCAGTGACAGTTGGAAGGCCTCTGCTGGAGAGACACCAGCTCTCAGGGCAGAGATTGGCTTGGGGCCAGAAGGACCCTCCCCAACCCTGGAGACACCCTGAAGGTTCACTGGCTCTCCAGATTAGCCTCTCTTCCTCTGTCAGGCAAAGATGAGGAGCCCGTGTTCCCATCGGGCCCTGCTGGCAGGGACTTGCAGTGGATTCTTGGTCAGGTGTGCCCACAGATGCGGAGGCGAGGTGAGTGATTCCATCATTTCAGTTCTCACCTGCAGTTTTGGTGAAGCAGGAGATGCACCCCACAGCTCTAGCTCTCAAATGGCTTCACAGTCCTTACTTCTCTACCTGCCTCAAGAAGGGGCTCAGAGCAGAGACTTGTGAATTCCTTAGTAACTGTGAGTATATGAATGTGTTGCACATGTCCACAGTATTGGCGAGATAATTACATAATTCAGATACCTTTAATCATCTTTCAAGAAAGAGGCTCCTCCCATTCAACCACCCTAGAGAACTGCCTTTGTTAAATAGTTATTTAAAGACTCATACATATCAAACCATGACTTTGAAAGGTCTTCGAGGCTGGGGCTCTGTAATGAATTAGTTTAAAAGCCAAGGTCATAACATGAATTGATGGTCAATTTCCCTTCAGCAGAAGGAAAAGGTGATTTAGATCAGTAGCTCTTTTGAAGGTTGTGGCTGACCTGTTCATACCGTGTCGCCTCATGGCTAGTGTGGCGTTGAAAGAGTAGCGACTGGGAAGATACAACTTACACAGTGGGGCCTATTGTTCTTTCAAGAACCCTTTTTTTAGCTTATAGAACCCATGGGTCCAGTTTAGTAACGAGTGATTTAGGCAATCAATGATAGGTTTATAATCTTAGATTATTCCAGCAAAGTGTGGATTGCATTGTTAGGAAGAACATTTGGTGGGAATGAACACTCCTGGGCATACCGCTGACTTTTGTCCCTTGTTCCCGGTGTAGGAGACCCAAGGCATCTTGAATCCCATCTATAAGAACACAATCTTCCAGCATACGTTTGCTTTTTCAGAAACTCTAGCATTCTCTTTAAATACTGACGCAATCCTTAATGGAAAAGAGATTTCATGAAGCAAATTATGTATTTCAATAGTTCTTCTATTTTTAGTGTCCAAAATTTACTAATACAGAAGCTTGACAAGCATGTCCTCACCCTCCCCACCACATAAACACATGGACACACACCCAAGCCACAAGAAATCCCAAGAGAGCAGAAGCGAATTTTTAAAAGATTTATCGTGAGGACTGCATTTCCATTCACTAATTTTGGCTCAAACTTATGAGGCAGGAAATAGGGGCCAACAGTAAATGGGGGAGGCCTCCTGACACCAGCAGAGGAATTTTGTACCCAGGCGAGGACTTCTTGAACTTCTGCGTATCTCCGTTTGATCTCTTTCACCTTTATTTCATCTTCATAAGAATGAGAAAGGCTCAAAAGGAAGCACTTTTAGAAATCTTCTCTGACCTAGAAGAATCCATCCAAATCCCTGCCTTCCTCTCTGAACCAACAGTTCCCTTCTCTGACAGGGGCCATCCTCTATCTTCCATCCAGCGGCTCTTCTTTTTAGGAAGGCTCTGGTGCAGAGCACTTCAAATATGTCCTCAGGCCAGATACTGATTGCTAGTAGAGAGACACCCGGCACCCAGTCCGAAGCCCTCCCTCAAAGGACCGGCTCATGGCGTTGGTCACTGGCAGGCTCAGAGACATTCTGCTGTGGGCGCAGGGAGCCCGGCCCCCCATGCAGCCATGACTGGATGCGCCCCCATCTCGGGGGCTTGCTGCACTGCTTGTTTATTGAATTTTGCTACTTAGAATGGCAACATTAACTTTGTGTACCATTCATTTTTTAAAAATTTTCCAAAGCTCGGCAGTGTATGAAAGAAAAAACTGGGAAAGATACTTGGTTTCTGTTAACTTTTGTGTTGCTTGCTTAAGTGATTAAAGCCAGTGCTTGGAGCCAAGCCTTCATGCCACGAACATGCTCCACAGCCTGCCCTTTGCTCTCCTGCTCACACTGACCAAGAATGCCGCGTGCTTGGCCTACTGAGGTGAAAGGACAATTGAATGACAGGTGGGCAAAGGGAGAACTTCCCCTTCTTGGTGCGAGGAAAGTCACAAATTTAAAAATGTTGCTTCCAGCCCAGATCCTAAATGCTAGTTCTCAGCAGCTGCGTGGCTTACCGTTCGCCATTTCCACCACCGCCAGCTGCCAGCACCGCTACAGATCACAGAGATGTGAACAGACAATGGAAAGCACTCTTAGCCTTGCAGTGGTCTACATTTTTTAGGAACCAATATTTCAGCATTCTTTATTACCCGGCACGCTGTGTCCTTTGCAGAGTTCAAGTTTATGTTACTGCCAGGGTCAGACAGTCATTTGCTGCTGCTGCTGCTGCTGCTGCTTCTCGAACTGGATGCATTAGGAAGCTGCTGTCTGAGTGTAGGAATGTCTTGCTAAGAAAGCAATGTCTTCCTTCATCCTTTTCTTTCTTCCCTCTGCGTGTCCTTGTTTTTGTGTAATGCGGGAGAGGGTTAGAGCTATAGAGATTATATATACACTATCCGTGCACATTATATATATGTAGATATACCCCTATCATGTCAGAGATCTGCATGTCAGTTTTTCAGCAACTAAGGTGCCTCATGTTCTGAGTTCAGCAGATATAGGAACCAAGCCGCCCCCTCCTGCACTTGATGCTCCCACCTTTGTTGTGCCTCACTTAAAATGGTGCTTTTTTCAGTTGTCTGTCTTTTCTTATGTTTTTATTTGTAAGGTGCTGTATATAAGTTGAATATATTATGCACATATCCTACCCAATGGGTAGAACAAAAAGTTGTTAATACTGTAATATAATGTATAGATGATACCAATTTTAACAGAAATGGCATAGAATTTGTGAATGCCTATGTGCTTTGTCCTCTTTTGTAAGGAAATTTGCAAATGGATGCATACAGATTAAAGTCTATGTAGTTTATTTTCCTATTAAATATCAATATTATAACACAAGAGAAAGAAGTGTGAACAAACAAGCAACAGTTTATGACCAGCGTATATATAGCAATGGAAAGTTGCATCTTTGCTGTGAAAACACTTTAAAGAAAATACTTTTTAAAAAATCCCACAGCTTTTTGGTTGCCACTAGACGCTTCTTATTTTAATCATTTTAGTAATGCTCAGCTGGACCAGTGTTAGTTATATTTGAGTCAGAAAAATGTTGTTTTTCAACTTGCTTTATAATCTCCTGCATCTATCTCCTGCTGTAGCATCACGAAGGTGTCAGGCAACAGTGAAAAGTGCACATTTTTGTTGTTGCAGAAACTGTGTCAGAGGAATAAGTAAATCAGCCTGCAGCAGAAGACTTTGTTCAGCTCCAGAGGCATCTGTGACCGTCTGTGTCCAAGTCTCTCTGTGCCTTTTTCTTTTACAAACTGAAGCTGTGGAGCCAATGAAGTAACAGTAGAGATTGTAGGGAAAGAATACCTCAGGAAAAACAAATACACTTACAAGAAGACCCTGTTCTTAGAAAATGTGTTTAGTTATGGGTTAGCACTAGAAGAGACTTGGCTGTCAGCCAGCCAAGTGAAGGACCTCTCATCCATTCCCATTCATGTCCCATCATAATACGGACCCAAAAAGCAAACTCGGTTTTGCCATCAGTTAGAAATTACGTTTTGGATTGTATATTGTTACATCTCTCTTCCGGCTTAGTTTTTAGTGTCTGATTGTGACCTCTGCATTTATCTTCAAATACCCTAATTTTAAAACAAAAGAACAAGAAAAGTTTATAACACCATGTTCACTAAAACCACGGTTGAATCTTGGGTGTGGGCATCCTTTCGAGTGTTGTCCATAAGAGCAGTTCGTGGAATTTTGCCCATCTGACCCATATTATCAGCTTATTCTGCCACCAGAGTAGAGTCTAATAAATTCCAAAGTTTTTATTTGCTCCATGGTGTATGTTCTGACTTTGAAAATGTCAGATTCTATAATCATACCCCTAACATCCAGGAAACAAATGACAGATTATCTTTAAACTGAAATTGACTCTACAATGCAACCCTTAATGCTGAATGGATTAAAAAAGTCAGCCCTTTTAGTATCTGTTTGAAAGGGCCGTAAAAAGTTGACACTTTTGTTGTTGTGGATCCTGCGTGTCTAGACCCACGTGTTGTTTCCATCGTATACTGTAGGGTGCACCCCTTGGGATTCATCATTAAGAACTGAGGCTCACTGTTGTCAGAAACAAAGCTCCCACCCCCCAGGTTCAACCTTGTGGGAGAACTGTTGAGCATGAGAATGTTCTAGACTCAGAGGTACTAAAATTTGTTACCACATCATTGCTTCCTTTCTACAGGACGAATTGAGGCTTAAACTTTACTGTTAATGATACTGGTTCATTTTAATGTGCTTGTTGGTATGTTGCTATTTTTCATTTCATAGCTTTCAAAAATCATGCTAATTGTATACTTGTCTAGTTTAAGGCTATTTTAAAATATGTACAATACTATTCACAGCATTTAGTTCGTTTAATTTTTATTATAAAGCAATCTACTAAAAAAGTACAACTGTATTTGAACTTTTCAATAGTTGTTTGTGAGCTATGATAATCAAAAGTCATTAAAGTCTTTTTTAACAAACATTCGTGCTTACTTTTCAACATAATTCCCAGTTATATACAGAAAAAGATTTCCACCTGTCACGTATCTGCCTCTTTTACCTGAGCAATGGTGTAGTTCTTAGACCTAAGGTCTGTAATTGCAATACTTTTAAAGAAAGATGTTGCTCTAAGTGCTGTTTGTTAGTTATGAAATCAGATTTTTCTGCTTGTTCTTAATGCTGTGGTCAAACCATAGCACAAAATCATTAAAAATAATCAGCGGCATACATTTGTCCCTTGGGTTTTTGTTTTGTTTTTCT